CCTCCTTTGTCTATTCATGCTAATGTTTTAAAAGGGCATTTCAGTCATTGTGAGACAGACGCATATTTTCCAAACACAGAGGTTTAGATCTGTAATAAAGTTTAGAGGACAATTTTCTTCCGTCATCACTACACAGGATGTTAGATCCTAGAGAGTTGACGCCTACCTGCCTTACTCATCTTGGATTCCCCAGAGTTTAGCTTAGCGCCGGGCAAATAGAAAGGGTTCAAAGTTGGTTGTTAAATTGAATAAATGTGGTCAGTGATTAGCAACTCAGCGCACTGGTTTAATTAGACCATATAACAAATTACTGAAATCTCCTGTTCATAGATGTGTCTTCCCAACTAGACGCCACGTTCCCCAAACGTAGAAACCTCATTTTTTCTCACCCACCCCAGCGGGAGTCTTGGCATAGATAATTCGTACTTGATAGCTCTCTTACTTAACCGAAATTCAATAGTTATAAATCAGTATCGGAAAGTAAAGCGTGAAGGAGAAACTATGAGAAATGTAAAGGATATAACAGGATTGGTTTGCTGGAAAGACGGAAGAAAACTAATGATAAAGCAGTGTTACAATTCCTGCTTCTGGAGCACCAATTAAGCTTTTCCGCGCTCAGGTTGCCTTAGAAACTTTAGAGCGCGTCCGCCCCAGCCCCGCCCCCGGCCTCGCCCCGAGCTTCGCCCCAAGTCCATCTCGCTCTTCATCCGACTACCCCATACCCTTACTTCCGCCCCAACCTGCCAACTGGAACCTAGGGTCCTACGCTCTATGCCCACGCTTATTCTGCCTGACTAAAAATATGGTAGCAAATTACCAAAGTTAGAAAGATATCTTATAAATATAATCCATACTTTTTTCTTAGATATATAAACGCAAAAGCACAAGATATTTGTAATTTAAAAGCGCCATCTAGCATGAGCTCTTAGGGCCAATTTTCAGGCAGTGCGTTGGATAGCAACAACTTCGGAGGTCCCCAGATTGCAGAGGGAGACGTGGACGTGAGTGGAGCGGGGCGGTCCCCAGCACACTAGAGGAAGTCGTGCTACCCCCGCGGAGTTGTCGTGTGTTCTGGATTCATTCCGGCACCACCATGTAAGTGTTTGCTTACCGACTGCCATAATTCCCGACCCTGACTCTCTCCCGCTCTTTTCCTCAGGTCGAAGGTTTCCTTTAAGATCACGCTGACGTCGGACCCACGGCTGCCGTACAAAGTGTGAGTAGCTCGGCCGAGATGGGCCTTTTGGGGCCGGACAAGACGGGGCTGGGTTGGGGATGATCCGAGCTTTTCCAACAACTACCCCACGCAGTCTTCATCTCTTCACTTCATCTACTTTCCTGGCTCGCGCCCTTCCAGGAGCCTTTCCCACCGGAGCCTGCGAGGAGAGGTCCGTACTTGCTCGCTAAGTGTCAGCTTGGCTAAAAGAAACTGTTTTAAAATTCTTCTTGCAGACTCAGTGTTCCTGAAAGTACACCTTTCACAGCAGTCTTAAAGTTTGCAGCAGAAGAAGTAAGTACAGAAGTTGGAACAACCTTTATGGAATATATATATATTTTTTTTTCCTTCTATTTAGTTTAAAGTTCCTGCTGCAACAAGTGCAATTATTACCAATGGTAAGAATTCACTATAAAATTATGTATTACCTTAATGTATGTGATTTTACAACTTATTTTCTAGATGGAATAGGAATAAATCCTGCACAGACTGCTGGTGAGTATTTGAAAACTCATAGAGGAGTGGGTTATCTAACTTTATGTTTTGTTTGTTTGTATAGGAAATGTTTTTCTAAAACATGGTTCAGAACTGCGGATTATTCCTAGAGATCGTGTTGGAAGTTGTTAATATCTGCTACTTGGAACATACGATTGCCTTTCAGAATAAATATTGGTATTTTTTGTTGTTGTAAAATTGAAATCAGGCATTTAACATACTATGAAAACACCAGGAGTCAATGATTAATGAAAGGTGACTCATCTGTCCCTTTTTGTTGTCCATACTCTTCCTATGAAGAGGGAATGCGTATGAATTAAGGCTACTACTGTCACAGAAGATCATAGTCTTTGATGCTACCTCACAACACAAACAGGTAGTTCGTTGGGGGCAAATGAATTAGCCAACTGTTAACTGGAAGCTTTTGATAATTTTTTTTTTTAGAACAATTTGGAACATTAAAATTTACTGAATCGTATATATTCATCTGAGATAAAAATATAAAAAGAATTATGGACCCTGGATGGCAATTTGCTTGATAGCATCTGATTTGCAGACTCATAATTTGATTTTTAATTAAATATATAGGTTGTGATGAAGTGAATAGACATATCAGTGAACAGTTAACTATATTAAATTTTTATCATTTACTTTTTTTAAGATTCAGACCTCAGTTATATAAATTTCAGTTTAATATCAACCAAAAAATTAAAATTTTAATCTAACCCTTATGTGTATAAATTGGTGTCCCATACCAGCTTTTAATGGTGGACCTATAGAATCCAGTACTTTTAATGGTGGGAATTTACAGTAGAAGCATCCTTTGCTGAGTTATACATTCCTTTATCAATCTCTTTTGATACAACATTTAAAACAAGTAGCTTCAAGAAACCACTGGTGTTTTGAGGATAGTATTTCTAAATAGCATTCAGGAACAGAGTATTATTGCACAGATCTGAAGATCAAAAAAAAGCTCAAGGAAATACAGATCGGAAGTGCTGATGAGTTATATTTATTGAAAACCCAACTTTTAAGGAAGTGCTAAGATCAGTCACCCATGTGAATAAGAAGCCAGGAAAGGAAAGATGGGGAAGCCCAGATCACCAGGCTTCTATTAAGGAGGAAAGCAACAGAGGAAACAGTGAAGGGGAACAGAAGGGGGTAGCAAAGTGTTACAGAAAAGCGGACTGGATAGACAAAACTGCAGAAGGTGTATGTTGGGGAGAACTGAAAGGGAAAACAAAATACTTGACATAGTCTTAAGTAGAAGAAGGCAGTTAGAGAAAACAAAGTATCTACTGGCCTTGTCAACATACAGACTTCAAAATACCCCTTATGAGAATCCAAAGAATGATGTGTGTAAGGGAAGATTTTATTTGCCCTTCCGGAAGAAATCAGTATCTATGCAAATCTTGAAAGACGAAATCAAAGCCCATTAATGATTCAGAATCAGTGCTTGACCTCCTGTATTCTGAATGGTGAACTCTGGAAGCAGGGATTGTGTCTGGCTCTTTTTAGAGCTGGAAATGTAGTGGCTTTCATTAAATACTTGCTGTAAAGTCTTTCTAAGACCAATTATTATCTTAGCATGTTTCAGTATCTTCTCTATCATAGGCCCTAAGTTCATTGGGGGAAAAAAAATAAGAAGATTCAACAGAATCAGCATTTGAAGTGTACCATTGGTAGTTGTTTATGAAATTACCAGATATTCATAAATGTGACAAATGAACAGCAGGATTATGAATTATCAAAGGAAAAAGTATTTGCTGAGGTGAAAAAATCTGATGTTTGAGGAAGTTTTTATTTTTATTTATTTGTTTTGTTTTTTTTTTTTTGAGGCAGACTCTCTGTCGCCAGGCTTCTCCTGCCTCAGCCTCACGAGTAGCTGGGACTACAGGCATGCACCACCACGCCCAGCTAATTTTTGTATTTTTAGCAGAGACAGGGAGGAAGTTTTTATTTTTATAAACAAAATCTGATGTTCAGAGGCCCCGTTTCTTACAATAAATGTTGAGTCTTAGTTAAGCAGGAATTTATGAACACCCATTTCCTGACTTTTTGCTTTAATTTAGATTTTTCTCCATCCTGTTTCTAGCACAAAAATTTGCCTGCTGTGTTACAAAAATAAATTTATGTTGTCCTGTGCCATAAAGTGATATATTTAATATTTTTATTCTTTGGTTTTGAACATTGTAAGTTCCTAAAAACATTTTATTAAACAAGTAGACATTTTGTTATTAAAAAAATGTGATCTGTAATTTCTTTGTGCAGAATGATTTGAAGTATTGTATTCAGTTTACATGCGTTATTGGTTTATAATTAATATCTAATGAAAATACATGTTGTTATATTGTAAACCATATTGTCTGTTCTTATTATTAGAGCTCTTAATCAGCACACCTTTTGAGTCAGTATATAATACATGTAGTAAAGAAAAAAAGGGCAAAGATGATTAATGACCATAAGTCAGAGAAATTAGTTTATAGTCATCTGCCACAGACATAGTAGTGATGTTTCGTCCAACAACAGACCGCATATATGACCGTGGTCCCATATTACTATATTTTTACTGTGCTTTATCTATGTTTGGATACACAAGTACTTACCATCATTTTACAGTTGTTTACAGTATTAGGTACAGTAACATGCTCTACAGGTTTGTAGCCTAGGAGCAATAGGCCATACCAAATAGCCTAAGTTTGTAGTAGGTGACATCAACTAGGTTTGTACAAGTACATTCTGATGTTCACATAGTGACAAAATTGCCTAAGGAAGCATTTCTCAGAATTTGTTCCTGTGATTCAGTGATACATAACAGTACTTGCAAATGCCTGTCCATTTTACAGACGGAAAAAAAAAAAAAAAAAGTTGAGAAGAAAATGGGGTTATTGTAACTGGCTAGGTTGGTAGGTTCCAAACCTGGGTGATAACAGAGTCGCCTAGGAAATTAAAAATACAGATTTTTGGAAACCACTCCTTGAATTCTGATTTATTACATCTGTAAT